CTTTCCTTCCAGGACACTACACACAACCCTCTGTTTCTATCAGGCTTGAAGGAAGTACCATAGAAACCTTCAGAGCTTAGATAGACCAGTGGTCTCTACACTCTGCCTTTATTCCAGGAGTCCAGAGGGATACTGGGTCAAGTTCATATTCCCACTGACAGCTAAAGTTCTTGACTGTCAAAGCAATTTCTAAGAATTACCAGTGGAAACAGTTAGTTCCCTGTGGCTGCTATGAAAAATTATTACAAACTTAATGGCTACAACAGTACAAATTTACTATCATACAGGTGTGATATGATAGTATCACATTAGCCTGGAAATATCATTATCCCAACTTTATAGATCAAGAAAATGAAGCACAGAGTGGTTAAGTAACTTGCTCAGGGTACATAGCTAGTAAGTGCTAGAGGTAAGTATAAACGTAGACATCTTTGGAAAGGAATATACACAAAAATGTAAAAACAATACTTACTTCTGAGTAGAAATACGATAGATGTTGTTTGCTTGCTTTGTTGTTTTTCTGAAATTTACAGTACGTCTAGGACAGGGGTCCACAAACGTTTTCTATAAAGGGCCGGACAGTAAATATTTTAGGCCTTTTGGCCCAGATGGTCTCTGTCACAACTACAAAGCTCAGTCTTGCAGCCTGAAAGCTGCTGTAGACAATACATAGTGAAATGGCATGGCTGTGTTCCAATAACACTTTATTCATGGACACTGAAATTCACATTCTATATAATCTTCATGTCATGAAATATTTTCTTTTGTTTTTTCCCTCCAACCATTAAAAAAGGTAACAATTACTCTTAGCTCATAGGCCCTACAAAAACAGGAGGAGGGCAGGATTTGGCCAGCAGATCATAGGATGACAAGCATCACACTCAGCATGAAACTGTTCTAAAATGTTGCTTTAAGATGAAAAAGCAGATACAGTTCTTTGGTCAGCAGTTGGTGGCGTGGGCACAGGTCTGGAGACCTGCCAGCCTCCAGGCAGGCTAGAGGGCAGGTGTGGGCAGTTAGTTTTGTCCCTGGAGCCTGGGAAGACGGTGGGTGACCAGAGAGTCCTGTCTATCCTAGGAGGAGAACATTCAGCCCAAATCCCAGCCCCATCATGCACAGATCAGAGCCATTTCTGAAAATGTCGCTGCTGATTCTGCTTTTCCTGGGATTGGCAGAAGCCTGTACTCCTCGTGAAGGTAATGCTTCCAGCCATGCCTTGTGTCCTCTATGTATTTTCTTACAACTTGGGAGGCTCTTGTGGGCTGGATTCAGAGAGAAGCTCCTGAAGTCTAACAGACTTCTTCTTGCTTCCCATTTAGACATTCACATTTCCCTTGATGGACACAGTGGGGTGAATGAGTCTAGGTTGCTAGCCCCTGCCCTTGGAGATACACTTGTGTCTGCATCCTGGTTTCTATCACTGATTCTGTGACTTTGGGGAGACACTGCGTCTGCAAACCTTGCTGTCCTCATCTGACCAACGGGGCTCACAAGAATCCCCAGTTCATGGGACTGTTGCATGTCATTGACGAGCTTACGTTGTGCAGTGCCTGGAAGTCAACATTACCATAGTTAGATAATTCTAGTGAGACTCCAGACTTTTGCGACGTAAAGACACCAAAGAGTATATTGGGAAGAGGACTTGGGTCTTGCCATAACTCTGAGTTCCCATTTCCTCATTCGATCCACAAATGTTTATTCCTGGTTCTTTCCACGGGCTTGATGCTGGGAATATAGTGATGAAAATAGTTCTGTCTTCATGGAATTCTCATGCTAAACACACACATTCTAGTGTGGGGATTCGGAGATGGCCTCTCTAGAAAAGTCACATTTGAGGTAAGGAATAGGAGCTGGCCAGCTGAAGAGTTAGGAGAGACTATTCCAGGCAGAGACTTGAATATGCAAAGGTCCTGGGGCAGAAGGCACTGAGTCCCTCCATCAGAGAGAGGCCGGTGTGTCAGGAACGTGGTAGGCAGAAGGAGGGGCATGGTGGTGAGACTGTTACAAGTAAGAAGAGACAGGAGGCAGGAAACAGAACAGACGGGGGCATGTGAGTCACAGGAAAAATGTTGGATGTTATCCTCAGGGAAAAGGAAGCTGTGAAAGGGTTTTCAGCAAAGGAGTGTCATATTTAGGAGCGTGTGTGTGCATGTATGTGTGTTTCTGTGTGTTTAAACAATGTGTCTTGCCCTCAGGAAAGAATGGATTAGGTGGGAATCAGATTAGGGGCAAACACACAAGTTAGAAAACGTTTTGGTCATCAGGGTGAAGATGGGGATAAGTAGAAGGTTACGAGGCACTGAGGAAACAGCTCACAGGATTGAGTGATGGGTCAGATGCTGGTGGTTGGGGATAGAGAAGCATGCAGAAAGGCTCTCTTTATACATACATGTATTTGCAACTGGGGAATTGAGGCTGCCCTTAACTGAGATGAGAAAACTCTGTAGAGGTCGGGCGCGGTGGCTCACACCTGTAATCCCAGCACTTTGGGAAGCCAAGGCAGCTGGATTATTTGAGGTCAGAAGCTCAAGACCAGCCTGGCCAACATGGCGAAACCCCATCTCTACTAAAAATACAAAAATTATCCAGGCATGGTAGTAGGGGCCTGTAATCCCAGCTACTCAGGAAGCTGAGGCAGGAAAATCGCTTGAACTCAGGAGGTGGAGGTTGCAGTGAGCCGAGATCCTGCCATTGCACTCCAGCCTGGGAAACAGAGCAAGACTCTGTTTCAAAAAGAAAAAAAGAAAAAAAAAAAAACTCTGTAGAGGAACACGTTTTTTAAAAAATTTATTTTGAAATTATTTTAGACTTGAGGAAAAGTCACAAAAATTAAGTTTCTGAATATTCTTCACCCAGTTATCTCAGCTGTTAACATCTTACCTAACCATAGCACAATGACTAAAAGCAAGACCCAACACCAGAACAAAACTATTAAAGAAATTACAGACCTCATTCAAATTTTACTAATGTTTCTACTAATAGAAAAACTATTCTATTTGAGGATCCAATCCAGGATCCCACCTTGTATTTTCAATTAAGTTTTTTGTTTTGTTTTGTTTTGTTTTGTTTCAGAAAATCCAGCTCTTGCTCAACCATGTTGCATTTTGTTATCCCATCTCCTTTGGTCTTGTGATTTGTCCTTAGGATGTGTGATTGAACCTCCTCAATCTTTGTCTTTCACGACCCTGAAACATTTGAAGAGCTCTGATCAGTTGTTTTGCAGAATTTCTCTCAATTTGGGTTTGTCTGAAGCTTTCTCATGATTGGATTGAGACTATGCATTTAGGGCAGGAATACCACAGAAGTGGTCTCACACCCTTCCCCGGGAATTATATCAGGGACCACATGATGTTGATGTGTCTTATTACCCATGGTGTAAACTTTAGTCCCTCGGCTAAGGTGGTGTCTGCCAGGTTTCTCCACTGTTAAGTTACTATTTTCCCCCTTTGTAATTAATAAATACGCTGGGGGAGAAATTTTGAGGCTATGCGAATACCCTGTTCTCCTCCAATTTTTGCCCATTAATTTTAGCATCCATCTGTGGATCTTGCTGCAGAAATGATTGCTACAGTGCTTCTCCAATGGTGATTTTCTATTCCCCTTATTCATCTACATATATTCAATGGCCTTTCTCTGTAAGGAAAAGCTGACTTTTCTTCTCCATTTATTTATTCAAGTACTGTATTTATTTATATCAGCGTGAACTCAGGGATATTTATCGTATTGGTTGGGTGCAGTGGCTCAAGCCTTTAATCCCAGCACTTCGGGAGGCCAACGCAAGAGGATCACTTGAGGCCAGGAGTTTGAGACCAGCCTGGGCAACATAGTGAGACTCATCTCTACAAAAAATAGTAAGAATAAATAAAAAGTATTGCATTAACAGATTATTTTTTGATGGATAGGAGTGTGATGACCACAGATTCTTTTTTGAACAGGCTAAGCTTGAAGCACCTGTAAGATGTTTGGGACATCCATAGATAGCAAGTTCTGTGAGAACAGAGTTTGGGGTGTCTAGTGTACTCTTATACCAGAACTTCTCTTCCCAATCAGCCTTGCAAATACCTACAGAGCAGGGGCTGAATCTGATTTATCTGCGTCTCCAACACCAAACATGGGCCAATGCCCAGAGCATGTACCATGTGAATGTTGGTTGGATGGATGATGAACGAATGGACTTATCGATGGATGGATGGGCTGATAGATGGGCCCGAGTAGCTTTATTGATAGCAGTGAGTGGGTCAGCTGATCTCCAGGGACACTTCTATCTCTGGTCTTCTTGGTTATTGCACTGATCTGAGTCTAATGCTAATTTCTCTCTCTGCTCCCTGCTCCCGTTGTGAACTGGCTGGCTGATGCTTTTGTCTCCAGTTGCAACTAAAGAAAAAAGTAAGAACCGTGGAACCCCCAAGTCTGTATTTTCATAGCTACCTCTCCTAAAATTCTTTTCGATCTTGCAACCTCTCTGGCAATTCTGGGGAAGGGTGGCACTTGGATCTGGTGCACAGACCTGCCATGGGGTCTGGACATGACTCAGAAAAGCAAACCTATTGTTTGCTTACAGTGATGCTCACAACTAAAAGAGCAGCCCTCCTTCACTCCTTTGTCTGGGGAAGAGAGGCCTATTCGGAAAATGAAGAGCATTTATCAGGGAAGAGAGACTTCGGGCAGATCTCCATTAGAATAACACCTTGGCTTATGTTTAACACCAGCTGGTGGTTTGCAAACTTCATGGTCTTAGGGCCACTGAACACGCGAAAAAAATTATTAAGGATCTAAAGAGCTCTTTTTTTTTTTTTCCAGTGAGGGTTATTTTTATTTATTTATTTATTTTTGAGACGAGCCTCGCTCTGTCGCCCAGGCTGGAGTGTAGTGGTGCGATCTGGGTTCACTGCAACCTCTGCCTCCTGGGTTCAAGCGATTCTCCTGCCTCAGCCTCCCGAGTAGCTGGGACTACAGGCTGCGCGCCACCATGCCCGGCTAATTTTGTATTTTCAGTATAGACGGGGTTTCACCATGTTGGTCAGGCTGGTCTCGAACTCCTGACCTCAGGTGATCCGCCCACCTCGGCCTCCCAAAGTGCTGGGATTACAGGTGTGAGCCACTGTGCCCGGCCAAAGGTTATCTTTATTGATATTTACCTTATTGTAAATTCAAGGATTTTTAACTTAAAAATATTTATATTTACAAATATTATAAATATTTACAAATACAAATACTTATATTTACAAAAACTATTTCTATTTACAAATAAGCACATAAAAAGATGCTCAACCTCATTAGCCATCAGAAAAATGGAAGCCAAAGCCACAGTGAGGTATCACTTCACACTAACTAACGTGGAGAAATCAGAACCCTCATATGCTGCTGGTGGGAATGTGAAATGATACAGCTGCTTTGGAAAACAGTCTGGCTGTTCCTCAAAATGTTAAACACTGAGTTACTCAGCAATTCCGCTCTAGGTATGTGCCCAAGATAAATGAAACGTAAGTCCACACAAAAACCCATGCACAAATGTTCACAGCAGCACTATTCCTAAGAGCTAGCAAGTGAAGGTAATCCTAGCATGCATCCATTAATGAATGGAGAAACAGAGTGTGGTCTATGCATACAATGGAATATTATTCACCCATAAAAAGAAACAAAGTTCTGATGCATTCAACATCGTGTGTGAGCCTTGAAAACATTATTCTCAGTGAAAGATGCCAGTGATAAAAGATCACATATTACCTGATTCCGTTTACCGTATATGAAATATTCAGGATAGGCAAATCCATAGAGACACAATGGACATTAGTGATTTCCAGGGGGTGAGGGGTGGGGGAATTTAGAGACAATGACTAAGGGGTTCAGGGTTTATTTTGGGGTGATTAAAGCCTCTAAAACTGGTGTAGTGATGGTCGTACAAGTCTGAGTATCCTACAAACCACTGAAATGGGTGAATTGCATGGTATGTGAATTATATCTCAGTAAAGCTATTATTCAAATATCTATTACTGCATTAAAAAAATAAGGATAATAGAGACTCAGAAGGAAGGAGGGTGGCAGGGAGGTGAGGGATGAAAACTACCTTTTGGGTACAATGTACATTACAAAGATGCTGGTGCACTAAAATCCTAGACTTCACCACTGCACAATTCATCCATGTCACCAAAAACCACTTGTACCCCTAAAGCTACTGAAATTAAAAATATTTGAAAAATAAGGATAATAAATATACATACTGACATAAATAAAATGTTTTAGTGAAATGGCTGTTTCCAAACCAAAAAAGTTTAGTAAGAAAGGTATTATTTTACATTTTTGCAAATCTCTTTGATGTCTAGTTTAATAGAAAACAGCTGAATTCTCATTTCTGCTTCAGTCTGTCACAATGTGCTATTTTTTTTTTTTTTAGCTTTATGTGTTTGTTTATTTTGGAGACGTAGTCTTGCTCTGTCGCCCAGGCTGGAATACAGTGGCACGGTCTCGGCTCGCCATGACATCTGCCTCCTGGGTTCAAGCAATTATCTTGCCTCAGCATCCGAAGTAGCCTCCCAAGTAGCTGGGACTATAGGTGCATGCCACCATGCCTGGCTAATTTTTGTATATTTAGGAGAGACAAGGTTTCACCATGTTGGCCAGGCTGGTTTTGAACTCCTGACCTCAAGTGATCTGCCCACCTCGGTCTCCCAAAGTGCTGGGATTACAGGCGTGAGCCGCCCCGCCCAGCCACAATGTGCTATTTTGGTTGAAGCAAATGAAAATCTAATCTCACACAGATAAGGAGTTGGAAAAGGGAAGATCATGCAGACCCGTTTTAGGCAGAGTTCTCCAGAGAGACAGAACCATGAAGATATACATATAGATACATATATAGATAAAGATATTGATAGAGATATTTGAGAACAAATTTCTTAGGGGAATTAGCTCACTCAGTTGTGGGGTCTGCAAGCTGCAGAACCAGGAGGGCCAGTAGTGTGGCTCAGTCCAAGTCTGAAGGCCTCAGAACCAAGGAAGCTGATGGATGGTCTAACTAACTCTCAGTCTGAGGCCAATGGCCTGGGAGCTCAGGGAGCTGTTGGTTCAAGTCCTAGAATCCCAAAAGCTGGAGTACCTGGAGTTCTGACATCCAAAGCCAGGAGAAGGGCATCCCAGCTGCAGAAGGGAGAGCAAGAATTGACCCTTACTCCACCTCTTGGCTTCAGCTGGGCCTCCATCCAACTGGATGGTGCTCACCCACCGTGAGGGTGGATCTTCCCTACCTAGTCTTCCAACTCACACCCCAATATCCTCCAGAAACACCTTCACAGACACACCTGGGGCAGCCCAAACATTCTAATCAAATGCCAAACCACTCAGGCTTCCCTTTCAGCAGAAGACGGATGGACTCAGTGCCTACTGAAGCATTGAGAATAAACGTCTTACTGCTATATGGGTGCCTTAGTCAAGCTGACACCCCAAATCAACCATCACATCCCCTGAAAGGATCTCAGGGACCACCTCCCACCCCCACCAAGTAGTCTTTGGATGATACTTCGAGAATTTCTGCTCCAAGTCACATGGAAGGGAAAAAGATCTCTTTTTTTTCCACCCCTACTAGACTGCAAGACTGTAAGTTCCTAGAGGGCAGGGACTGTACTTTACTCAATCTGTTTATTCCTATAGCCTAGCAAAATTCCTAGCGCTCAGTAGGACTAAATAAATGGAAAGAGCCTTGCAAAATGGAAAGGACTGTGAGAACATAATTTAATGCTATTATTTCAGGTTGAAAGGAGATAAAAGGATCCAATATTAATTAAGCATTTAGCATGTACTGAGAATTTAAAATACGTCATGCAATTTAATTTTCAAAATCGTAAGTGTCCCATATGGGGTCTGAGGTTTCCAAAGCTCTGAATCCTCACACTGGACCATCATCATGAGAATCACATGGGAAACTTTAAAAATATTTAATCCCCACACCAGACTTGGTGAGCTAAAATGCCTGCAGATAACATTTTGGGTTTTTTATACCTAAAAAGCTAGCCTATGTTAGTTCCTTCCTATCTTCAAAAGCTGAACCTTCTAAACCTAAACAAATGCAAACATCTCATGATCCACACTGTTTTTGTTTCAATTTAAAATATTATGCTGTTTTAATTAAAATGTTTTATGTTAAATTATTTTATTAATATTTCAATTAACAAAACAGTATTTACATAAACTTTAATTACATTTAAATTACTAATTAATTATTCAATTTAAAACATCATGTTATTTTCATTTAAAATAAGATTTCCAGGGTTCAGAATTAAAGAAGTTCTCAAGGTTATACTGGAAAAAACTCCTTCCCAACCTATTCACTCATTTCCCTTCCCCGAAAGAATCTGATATTAATTATTTCTTCCAGATCCTTCCAGAGATATTTTATGCAAGTAGAAACAAATGTGTATTTATATATTCAAAGTCCTCTTGTTTCTATTTTTACAAAAAAGACAGCGTATTATACACACTGTTCTGTATGCACCTTACTTTTTTCACCTAATAATACTTCCAGAAGATGACTCTGTGTCAGTTCATAAGGAGCATCCTCAACCTCTTATTTATACGTTTTTGGCTGAATAATATTTCTTGTATGGAAGTCCACAATTTGTTTGACCAGTCACATACTAATGGCCACTCAGGTTGTTTTCAGTAGTTTGCTCTTTTAAATAATCCTTCAAAGAAAAATTCAGCTTACATGAAATTAGACATATAGGATATATATCAATGTAGATCTACATATTTATATCTGTAGGATTATACATGGAAATATGTAGAATTATATCTATATATAGATATATATTTCTTTATCATCTAGATATAACCACTGTCGTAGTCTGTTTTGGGCTGCCATAACAGAATACCTGAGACTGGATAATTTATAATGAATAGAAATTTATTGGCTCATGTTTCTGGAGGCTGAGAAGTCCAAGATTGAGGGGTTGGCATCTTGTGAGAGCCTTCCTGTTGTGTCATCCTATGATCAAAGGACAGAGAGAGAGACAGAAACAGAGACAGAGAGCTCAGAGCTTCAAGCCCTTTTATAACCAGCATTTATCTATTCATGAAAGTTGAGCCCTTGTGACCTAAATACCTCCCATTAGGCCCCACCTCCCAACACTGCTGCATTTGGGATTAAGTTTCCAACACATGCTGTTTGGGGTACACACTCAAACCATAACACATACACATTTGACCCTTGAACAATGTGAGAGTTAGGGGCACCAACCTCCAGTGCAGTTGAAAATTCACATATAACTTTTGACTTCCCCAAAACTTAACTACGAATAGCCTACTGTTGACCAGAAGACTTACTAATAACATAAACAGTAGATTAACATATATTTTGTATGTTACATATATTACATGCTGATTCTTACAATAAGGGAAGCTAGAGAAAAGAAAATGTTATTAAGAAAGAGAAAATATGTTTACTCTTCATTAAGTGGAAGTGGATCATTATCAAGGTCTTCATCCTTGTCATCTTCACAATGAGTAGGCTGACCAGAAGAAGGAAGGGGAGGGGTTGGTCTTTCTGTCTCAGGGGTGGCAGAGGCAGAAGAAAATGCACATCTAAGTGGATAAGTGTAACCATGTAGTTCAAACCTGTATTGTTCAAGGGTCAACGGTGTGTGTATGTACACATATACATTTACATATTTATATAAATATATATCTGTAAGATTAATTTCTGAAACTGCAAAGTTAAAGAAGGGTTTCTAACACTCGTGCCACTACAATGCTATCGCTGTATTGATCTTTGTCAAATTTATGTGACAAACTACATAAAAATAGCGTCCCATATAAAGATCGCACTCCATATAACAACAGGCAAATAAATGTTCCATGAAGGAATAAAGAAATGCATGTAAAAATTAACAGAGATGGATGATGTTAATATTAATTCCACTCTCTTCCTTGAATTTTCCATGTTGATTCACTGGCTCCTGGCTCTGCTGCCCCTTCCAGTCAACTGTAAGTCATATCTCCTTCTCCCTACATAAATGGGGAGCCCGCCCTTCAACCTAGAGAAGGAAGGGAATGAAAGAGAGAGGCAAAACTGCTGACGATCACATTCAACCTGGGGCAGATTCAGATGTCCTCAATTCAAACATGACCTCTTCACCCAGAATCTGCAGATTGCCCGGGGTGGGAACGGTGCAACTGGATGGACTTTGAGGAGGCCAACAAGCCTCTGTCATTAGGTCTAAAACTGGGTGTGCTGTCAGAGAGAAAGAGAACCTGTGTGGTGTTCTGGGAAATAGCTTTGATCAGATTTTCAGTAGGATCAATGACCTACCACAATCTAGGGGCCTTTGCTCTAGAATGTACACCTGGGTTAGATTGTGTGTATTTATTGGTGGGTTTTAGATGAGAAAAATATGGTACAGGGTGGGTAAGACGTCTTCCTTTCCCAGAATTAACATCCAGTCTCCGGTTGAGAAGTGGAGATGACACTTGGTTATTATGGAGACCTTCCTTATGCTAGAAATTCAGCTGGAGAAGGGAGGGTCTGGATTCCCCAGGCCACTGGTACCCCTGAAGTTTCTGACTTCAGGGTAAATGTGCCTCCAAAGGGGTCCAATGCACTTAGAATGAATTGCAGCTCCCCATTCTGGTTCCCTAACCTATCTCAGGACCTATGGGGTGCAATGAGGTACCAAGGATGACTTAATTCCTTTCATATTCTCTCTGAACCTTCATTGGCAATATGGTTCCCACTGGCTACCATCGGTCCTGTCCTTCCTGCTGCTTGTCTGCCAACAGTGCTGAAAGGTAAGCTTCTCATTCCATCTCTTTCCCTTTGGGGTCTGTTTGCCTTTGTCCAAAAGGGATCATTGCTGCTGAACTTCGACTTACGTTTCTTCTCTGGTCTGTTCACAGCTTAGCTTCTAATAGCGGAACTAGTAAAACCAAGTGTGGAATTGTCCTTTGATGAACAACAACAACAACAAAAGCCCTTTTACTTGTCTCCCCTCAAAGCCACTTGTCCAGAAACTGAGCACTCTTTCATGGTCCGCACATGGCTCAAGGAAAGCTATTAGGTCTGAGAGCTCAATTCAGGTCTACCTGACATCGATAATAATATTTGGTTAGACACAATGACTTACATCTTTGCTTTCTGAGGTCAGGTAGTAAAAGCCACCATCATCGCTGCCTATTTAATAATTCCTAGAGATAGCAATCTGGAACAAGTTAGGTGGAATGAGACCATGGCTTTGTCACTGAGTTTGCAAGACTCTGGGGCAGAAGGCTAGGTCAGGAAGTGAGATGATGACTTGCAGAAAGGGGACAAGGCCCACATTAGGCACCTTTGCATTCGGAGCCTAATTCTGCTCCTTCCTAGGTGGGGCAATCTTAGAGAAGTCACTTCACCTCTCTGTGCCTACTTTGCAAGGTTAAGTGAACTTACGGTTGCAAAACATTTTCAACTCCATAAATCCAGACTTTACCACCTCTTTCTGATTCCACGTCCCTGCTCCCACTGCACACACACACGTACACACCCTTATGTATGAATCCAATACTATTATCATCATTATTATTATTACGTACTTCATATTACTATTTCTAACTTTACTAAATGTTACCTTGAGCCAGGAGCTAGGCTAAGTACTCAATCTGCATTATCTTCCTTCTTTATTGACACAGATCCAAACAGGAAACAATATCTCCATTTTAAAGAGCACAGAGAGTTCATTCATCATCCCAAGGCCACCCACTTAGTAAAATGTATAGCCTGGATATCAGCCATTCAATGCCCACATCAATATTCCCAACAACGTTAGGCATTAACTACCAGACGATTTTCAGTGATACCGAGAAAGGTGTTGCGAGCTCCATAAATACAGCACTTTCCACTAGCAAACCCAGTGGGATTCTTCAATACGTAGCAAGCCTCGCCCCAGTTAACGTTCCCGTTTTGCAGATGAGGAAATGGAGACTTCTAGAAGAAGTCAGAGAGATCTGAGTTTGAGTTCCTGCTTTTTCACTCACCAGCTGCACAGGTCTCTGCAAATCACGTAATTCCTTGGAGGTTCACCCGTCCTCACCAGCAACATAGGGACAATATCTGATCTCAAAGGGCTGGTGTGGGGTAAATAGAAGGACAGAGCTTGGCTCCTCTTTCTAGAGGCAATAAAGGATCATCTTTTCTTCTGTTCCTAGCATGAATGAAGAACGGTTCATGATTACTGTCCCAACCTCTTTCTCCACTTTGGACGCTCTTCCCTGCATCAAATGCACGAGGGTCCTCAATAATCTCACAGCGTTCTGAGTCTTAGTCCCTGACTGCTCACCATGCATGACCCCTTGTGGATTCTACTTCCCAATCTGTTCCCAGCCCCCAGCATCTGACCTCGTTTTTGGTTTTCTAATTATGGCTTCGTCTTTGTGACCTCTTGGGGACAACATTCTGGACCACGCATGTAACCTTGGCCACCATGCTGACTCTCCTGGATGGGCTGCCATCAGGGATCATAGGTAAGTACCTTGCCACTTCACAATGCCCCCAGTTGCACATCATGTGTTATGTCTTCTTCCTCAGGTCTCATGAGCAGACTGTCACCGGATGGTAAGTGTCAGGATTGTATCTTTTAAACCTGGCTCCGTTGCAACCTGGGCTGCCTACATTCTAGCCTCCAGATAGGACAGAAGAAGAAAGTAAGTACTGTGACAGTTTTTGTCTCTGAAATTCCCCGAATGCTGGTTCTGCTACTTCCTCCAGTAAAAAGTAAGTTATTTTTCCTTTCCTATGGGTCACTTGATCTTCTGCTCCTGGCATCTCATCTCAACAGCACTGAAACCTAAGAGTCTTGTTTCACATTTGACCCCTTCTGTTTTGCTCCTGTTCTCATCTCTGCCAAGGGAGGTCCACTCTTAGCCATGGATCAACTCTCAGCTTTTGACCATCTTTTTTTTTTAAACTCAAGAACTGGGAAAAAATAGCTATATTACCATCATCTTCAAATAGATGGGATGTCTCATGGAAACCAATCCCTCCTCGAATCAGGCATTCATGTAATGCCATGATGAGGATGGTGATGACAGTGATGGAAATTTACAAAGAGCTTTCTAGGTGCCAGGCGCGAGGCACCAGAGCAGCACTTTTCAATGTGTTATGTGTAGTTATTCCCCACAACTTCTTCACAAGGCAAGTATTATTCATCTGCACTTGACTGAGGTATAAAGGTTAGGTAACTAGATCAAGACTGGGCATCCCAGTGGTGACGGTGGGTTACGGATCCTGGGCTGCGTGACTCAGCTGCTTAACCACGGTGCTGTGCTTCCTCCCACTGCTGTGTGGCTCAGACTTATTTTCCCCAAGAACATCTCTGACCATTTCATCATGCTGTTCCCTGAAAAAGTCACTGTTTGCCACATGTGGGTAACATACATCTTTTAAAAAGTCTTGAAATTGTAGTAAAATATACAAAACATGAAATTTACCATTGTAACTTGTTTTCATTTTTTAGAGACAGGATCTTGCTCTGTTGTCCAGGCTGGAGCACAGTGGTGCAGACCTCCTGGGCTCAAGCGATCCTTCTTTCTTAGCCTCCTGAGGAACTGGGACTACAGGTGTGCATCATCACACCTAGCTAATTATTTTTGGTTTTTTTGTCTGTTTTTACTTTTTTTTTTTTTACTTTTTTGTTTTGCTTTGTTGCCAAGGCTGGTCTTCAATTCCGGGGCTCAAGCAATCCTCCTACCTCAGCCTCCCAAAGCACTGGGATCACAGGCACGAGCCACTGCACCCACCTTAACCACTTTAAAGTGTGCGATTTAGTGGCCCTTGGTACACACACAATGGTGTGCAACCATCACCACTGACTCCAGAACTTTATAATCACTGCCCCACCAAAAAAAAAGTACCCATTAAACAGTCAGTCCCCATTCTCCCTCTGACCTCAGCCCCGGCAACCACCATTTCACTTTCTGTCTCTGCAAGTTTGAGGATTCTAGGTACCTCATAGAAGTAGAATCGTACACGATGTGGTCTTTTGTGTCTGGCTTCATCACTCAGCACAGTGTCCTCAAGGTTCAGCCACATTGTGGCCTGTGACAGTGCTTCACTCCTTTTCATGGCTGAGCAATACTCCATTGCATGGATAGACTGCATTTTTTAATCCAATCATCCACTGATTGAATTTTGGGTTGATTCTACCTTTCGGCTGAGGACACACTCTTCTTTTGGTCCACATTCAAAGCCATCTAAACCCCAGTTCTGAGACACCATCCTGTCCATGCCCCACACCCACCTCCAAACCCCACTTCTATGCAGCTTGAGCCTCAGTGAAACCCAAGACATCCTGATCTGAAAAAACAAATTGAAAAATGGTATCCTGCAGCTCAAGAGCACGTTCTGGGTACCAGGCATGGTTGTTAAGTGCTTGACTCATGACAGTCCCCAAGTCATCGTCCTTGTTTTACAACTGAAAACACTGTGGTAAGAGAGGGAGAGTCGCTTGCTCATGGTCACACAGCCAGTCAGGTGCAGAGAATAACTTAAGCCCAGTCTGGATCCCAAACGGTGCTATTAAACAATGCAAACTCAAAAGTGTTCAAAGCGGCTCAGACTAACGAGGTCCCTGCCTCATCCCTACACTGGAAGTATTATCATTATAATTGTATGTTGTATATATTGTAAGGAAGATAAAATTATGCTAAGAAAGGGAAAGAGGAACTGGCAGAGAGTGTGCACTGTGGGCGCCGGTCCTGACTGCACCACTTTCTAGTTCCGTGGGCTTCGGACCCTCGCCTCCTGAAGGGCTCAGGCCCCTGGTCGGTACAATGCACATAATAGTTCCAGCCTCATATGGTTGTGAGGAGTAAACAGGATCATGCACTTGGCAGGATGATTCCCAATTGGGGAGATTTCGCCCCTCAGGGGACACCTGGCAATGCCTAGAGATATTTTTGGTTGTGAGGACTCAGGGAGGTGGTAGGGGAGGCTAACGGCATCTAATGGGGGGAGTCTCGAGATGTTGCTACACATCCTACAATGCACAGGACACCCCACCCCCACAACAAAAAAACTATCCAGCCCCAAATGTCACTCGTCTGGAGGTTGAGAAACCCCCCGCTGAATAAAATGTCTGGCACGGGATAAGAGCTCAGCAAGGGTCTGTGAGGACCACCTCATTTACCTTTGTTCTGAACACTCCCATGTCTGCAGGAGGCCCCTCTGCCTTGCTCCTTTCGCTCCTTTTCCCAGGCCCTTCTCCAGCCTCCGTCCTCATGCTGCACTGACAGCACTTTGCAAACTGAAAGCAGACCCAGCAGGAAAATCCCAAACACCTGCCTAAGGGCCCACCAGGTGCCAAGCAGACCCAGCCCTGCTCCAGTAACGAGCAAAAGCCAAACCCAGCAGGAAAATCCCAAACACCTGCCTAAGGGCCCACCAGGTGCCAAGCTCTGTACTGGGCGATTCACGTGGGCTCTTTCTCCCGGACCCTCACATTAACCCAGGATGCAAGTGGTTCGGTGGAGACAGCCTGAGTTTTAAGGCAAAGAGGCCTGGGTGGGAACTCTACTCCCATCATCTATAATGTGGGCGTAACTTACCCAAACTCCCTTAGATTCTATTTTCCTACCTGATTAATGGAGATAATATTTTTTGCTTGTTTGAGAATTCAGTGACATAAGGCAGGGATCAATCAGCATTTTTTTTTCTGTTTTCTGTAAAGCGCTAAATAGTAAACATCTTAGGCTTTCAGGGCCAGGTGGTCTCTGCTGCCACTCACTACTCAATGCTGCCTTTGTGGCCTGAAAGCAGCCACAGACAACACACAGTGAATGGGCATGGCTGTGTGCCAATAAAACTTTATTTACAAAAGCAGTAGACAACACATTGTGAATGGGCATGGCTCTGTTCCAATAAAACTTCATCTACAAAAGCAAGTGTCAGGATGTCCACCCACCGATGAATGGGTAAATAAAATGTGTCTATTCATACAATGGAATGTTATTCAGCCACAAAGAAAGTGCTGACACAGGACACAACATAAACGCGCCTTGAAAACACAGTGCTCAGTCAAAGAAGCCAGACACAAAAGCACATAGGGTATGACTCTGTCTCTACGACATGTCCACAGCAGGCAAGTCCACAGATAGGGAAAGCAGCTTAGTGGTTGCCTAGGACCGCGGGAGAGGGGGGTGAGCCCAGAGAGATGGGGAGTGACTGCTCAGGGGCACCAGGTTTGGAGGCAATGGCCAACGGGTACACGGTTTCTTTTTCAGGTGATGAAAACGTTCTAAAATTGTTTGTGGTGATGGATGCACAGCTTTGTGAATGTCCTAAAAACTACTGTCTTGTACACTTGATGGGTGAGTCATAAGTTATGTGAATTATATTAATATACCAGTCAAGTTGTTATTAAAAAACAAAGTTCAGAAAACAACAACGGGTGGTGGGATGGAATGTGCCACCCCTGGATGAGTATGTAGGTGCCTACATTAGAGTGACACAAAATACATGGAAAAAAGGCCTGGCATGGTAGCTCACACCTGTAATCCCAGCACTTTGGGAGGCTGATGCGGGCGGATCACCTCAGGTCAGGAGTTCTAGACCAGCCTGGCCAACGTGGTGAAACCTCCGTTTCTACTAAAAATACAAAAATTAGCCGGGTGTGGTTGCGGGTGCCTGTGCTCCCAGCTACTCAGGAGGCTGAGGCAGGAGAATCGCTTGAACCCGGGAGGCAGAAGTTGCAGTGAGCCGAGATCGTCCCACTGCACCCCAGTCTGGGCAACAGAGCAAGACTCCGTCTAAAAAACAAAAAACAAAACAAAACAAAAACAAACAGAAGAGATGGGAATGGCGTGGCGGCTTCCTTCCCAGCCTAACCTTGCTGCGGTGCAAATCCTGCAAGTCACTGCACGTCCCTCCAACCCACACGAAGCAGCCTCTGACTGTTCTGCGCTGTTCACTGTGGCATGTCCTGACTACTCAGCACGACCCACCCAGGGCTCCGCTCTCCTGTGCTCCCATCGCTCTGTCTTCTGATGTTGTGATTTTTCCCTACATGTGGCCTCCTCTTCCACGGCTCCTGGGAACTCCATACTCTGGGCCTGTCTGCTCCCCTGACCTGTCTTGCTTCCTGGACCCCATCTCCTTCTGGATGGACATCATCAGAGATCCTAGGTGACACCTCACTCCATGCCTGCCCCGGGACTCTGTAGGAAGCTGGTTTGGGAGGAATGCTTTTTAGGGCTGGGCAGGGTGGTGGAAAGCTGAAAGATGGATCTGACAAGCTCACACCCTCACGTCAACTCACAGTCTAGTGGAGGTGGGGAGATGGAAAAGTAACAGGCAGTTAAACTACAACAGGAATCTGTGTGGCACAGGGGGGAGGTGGCAGTGGGGACAGTGTGCAAGAGGACGATGCGGGCAATCCAGCAGGGCTTCTCGGAGGAGGAGTGGCTTGGGGCGAGCCTGCTGGACCTGCTGGTCTGGAAGTGTTTATCATGCTGTCCCTTCTGACTCGCGTTGTATGCCCCTGTCCTCCTTAGGCTTGCTGAGCCTCCAAGTACTGCATGGTAAGTCTGGTGACTGCTATTTCGTGTTCACTCCTGTGCACAGAAATATACAGGTACTGGTTTTTTCTATGGTGGGGGGTCCCTTAAATATCATCAGACCCTACACTCTTTATCCGTATCATCATCTGCATCATAAATGTTTAACATGTTTTTATTTGTCCAACAGATATTAACTGATGTTAGCTCTCCTGTACCAAATGTTATTCTAGGTGTTAGAGATGCAGCAGAGGATAAAACAGACAGAAGTCTGTGACCAAGTGAAACTTGTATTCCAATCAGAGGAGAAAAAACAAAGAGCAGTAGTTATAGGTCTGCTGAAGGCTATTATGTCCTATGGAGACAATAGAGTAATGGGGATGGAAACGCAGTGCGGGAAACTTAAGTTTTTTGGCTGGGCATGGTGGCTCATGCCTGTAATCCCAGCACTTTGGGAGGCCGACGTGGGTGGATCACCTGAGGTCAGAAGTTCGAGACCAGCCTGGCCAACATGGTGAAACTCCGTCTCTACTAAAATACAAACAATTATTTTGAAACAAATTTTGTAAACATAGAAAAAATTAGCTGGGCATGGTGGTGTGCACCTGTAATCCTAGCTACTCGGGAGGTTGAGGCAGGAAAATCACTTGAACCTGGGAAGCAGTGGTTGCAGTGAGCCGAGATCATGCCATTGCACTCCAGCCTGGGTGACAAGAGCAAAACTCTGTCTCAAAAAAAAAAAGTTTTTAAAGGGCGATCAGGGAACATGACATGTGAGCAAAGGCTTGAAGAAGAAGGGCAGGTGAGCCAGAGATAACTGGGGGAAAGGCATTCCAGGAAGAGAGAACAGTATATGCAAAGGCCCTGAGGCAGCTGAGTCCCTGGGATCCAGGGACACAGGGAGACTAACTTTATTCTCTTCTCTCCTCATTCGAGGCACCTGGAAGCACTATTTAGAGTTTGGTCTCCACCCACTTCATAATTCACCTGATGGTTTCTTTTCTTTTCCTTTCTTTTCTCCTCCTCTTCCTCTTCCTCCCTCCCTCTCTCCCTCCCTTTCTTCCTTTCCTCTTCCTCTTCCTCCCTCCCTCTCTCCCTCCCTTTCTTCCTTTCCTCTTCCTCCTTCTCTTCCTGCTTCTTTTTCTCCTCCATCTCTTCATTTTTAGAAGAAACAAGTGGCTGCAAGGAGGAAGGTAAGTGCTTGGGGTCGTACCATTCCTCATCTATAAGACAGTGTGTCCCTTCTGTCTGGGCTATGATAAAGCCTTAGAAGAGAAGATTTCAGGTAATCAAGGCCCTGCAGGGGCTTTGGTACCTGAGAGGCTGCCTTCCTGAAGGGCATCCAAAGTCTGCAAGCCACTGCCCCTTTCACACTGCTCATGGGCATCGAGGAGACCCAACATACTGAGATGTGAGTGGGAGACATTTCTATCCCAGCTGCTGCTTCTGTGGACTGTGAGTCCTCTCTTCCCGACATGGAAATTACCAAGCTAAGTCCTGGGTGATAGGACTGAGGGCCGGAAAACCAGAAAATAGCAGCAAGCCACCAAGTGATCCAGATGGTGGAGATGAGCGTTTTAAAGTAGGCAGAGCCGGGCATGGTGGCAGCACCTGTGGTCCCAGCTACCCGGGAGGCTGAGGCAGGAGGATTATTTGAGCTGGGGAGGTGGAGGCTGCAGTGAGCCGTGATTGTGCCACCGCATCCGGCCTGGGTAACTGAGCAAGTCTCAAAAAAAAAAAAAAAAGCCAGAACAACACTAATGGTTGGTTCTTTTGAAAAGCGTAATACAAATTTAATCCTCTAGCATTACTGACAAGAAAAAATAGAGGAGAAACAAACTGCCAATATTTGGAAGGAAGAAGAGAGTATCATAGCAGATCTTGCAGGTAACAAAATAACAATAAGGTGATCATTGGAGAAACTTTATGCCAATAAAATTGAAAGTTTAGATAAAACGGACAAAATCCCAAAAAAACACAAATTACCAAAAACAAATGAAATGATATAAAAAATCTGGGCTGGGCGCGGTGGCTCACATCTGTAATCCCAGCATTCTGGGAGGCCGAGGCAGGCGGATCACAAGGTCAGGAGATTGAGACCATCCCACCCAACATGATGAAACCCCGTCTGGTGAAACCCCGTCTCTACTAAAAATACAAAAAAATTAGCCAGGCGTGGTGGCGGGTGCCTGTAGTCCCAGCTACTCGGGAGGCTGAGGCAGGAGAATCACTTGAACCTGGGAGGCGGAAGCTGCAGTGAGCTGAGATCGTGCCACTGTACTCCAGACTGGCAACAGAGCAAGACTCCATCTCAAAAAAAAAAAAAAAATCTGAATAATCCTCTATCTATTAAAGAAATGCCACCTGTAATTAAATAGCCTTACCACACACAAAAAAGTCTTTCAGGATCAAGTTAGCTTTAATAGTGAATTAAAAGGAAGAAATCACATTGATCTTACAGGAAATCTTCCAGAAAATTAAAAACAGTCATTTCCCAACTCGGTTTTAGGACAGAATAACCTTGATAAAAGATCTGACAAATACGACAAAGGAAAATTTCAGGCCAATCTTCCTCATAAATATAGATGGAAAATCCTAGACTAAATATTAGCAAGTGCAATTTGGCAATACATGTTAAACAATCATGACTAAATTCACTTTATTCCAGCAATGCGACAATGGTTTAATAGGTAAAAACAAATATATGGTATTCCCACCTTATTAACATAAAAGAAAACAAGCACATTATCATTTCAGTAGATACAGAAAAAGAATATGGTAAGATTTTACAGCTTACATTATTTTTTTTTTGAGACACGGTCTAGCTTTGTTGCCCAGGCTGGAGTGCAGTGGTATGATCACGGCTCACCACAGCCCTAAACTCCTAGGCTCAAGTGATCCTCCCCTCTACAGCCTCTGAGTAGCTGGGACCACAGGCACGAGACACCACACCCAGCTAATTTATTAAATTTTTTGTAGAGTTTGGGTCTCCCTATGTTGCCCAGGCTGGTCTCAAATTCCTGGGCCCAAGTGAGCCTCCCGCCTCAGATTCCCAAAGTGCTGGAATTACAGACATAAGCCACCATGCCCAGCCTTGTTCATGATTAAAAAAAAAAAAAATCTCAGCTAGCTAGGAGTAGAGAGAACAGCTTAATATAATAAGGAATAGCCACCAAAAACTTACAAAGAACAAGCTGTTTAAGGTAAAACACAGTTGTCCCTCAGTATCCTCAGGGGTTGGGTCCAGGACCTCCCCGCAGATAGCAAAATTCCTTGATGTTCAAGTCCGTGATATAAATAGCATAATGCTTGCATTTAACCTATGAACAGCCTCCTGCACACTTTAAATCATCTCTAGATTACTTATAATACAATGTAAATGCTCCTTAGTTATTGTACTGTTATATTTTTGTATTGTTTTTATTGTTGTATTGCTATTTTTATTGGGATTTTAAAAAGTATTTTTGACCAGTTTTTGGCTGGGTCCTCAGATGCAGAGTCCAGCGACACAGAGGGCTGAGGGTGTAGAACATGTTCCCTCTGAGATCACAGATGAGACGTTCTTGCTATCACCACTTGCATTTCACATTGGACTGAACGTTCTATCCAGTGCAAATCCTAGCCAGGCAAGAGAAAGGTAATAATAGGCAAAAGGATTGTGAAGAAAGAAAGATGAGCCTCATTTTTTATAGATGTGATTGTGTACCTTTGATTGGGAGGGTATATCTGAGAGGCTTGGGATATGCTGGTGTTGGTGAAATATAATTAAAAACAAAATATCCTCCAAACCCAGAGCTCTTCTCCACCCAGGTAGAAGAGAAAGAAAATAGTTTTATTAATGGGTAAGCATTAAACCAGAACATGATATGCGAAGAGACTGCAAAGACAGAAAAAAAAAATTTCACCCTTTTATATAGCCAAGCAGATACAACTTATTACATACCTGCTCTCAAGATAAACAACAGCTAGTCCTCAAGTTAAAGAACTTGACAGCTCTATTTGCTGTACATGGTTCACCGTAAATTCACTTGGTTATTGGGATAGCCAACTGTGTTTGTTAATTGGCTTAATCCAAGGGAAAAATAAACTTCTAGTATCTTTATCACAGGAGGTAGATTTGCTACTTGGGGTGAGGTGCCCACCAAAGTTAGGCTCCATCCCCTCCCAACAAGAAGCTGGGGAAGATGTTTCGAGGTCCTTGAAAACACCCTCCTGGGTCATAATGCTGGCCGCAGGCTTACTTAGCTTTGAAAAAGATTAGTGTAAACGTTGAAGAGAGAGAGACTTGCAATGGCAAAATTTTCTAAAGTAAATGCTCTAAGCAAAGGGGACAAGGAGTAATCGCTTCCTGAATTTTCAACAGGGAGAATTCATTTTTTTTCGTTTTCGATTTGCATTTGCCTGTACACTGGTAATGTTTTATTTTTTGATTGGAAACCTGTTTAGACAGACAGGTTTACGTGTAAAAAAAAAATGAGATTTTCTGAATGTAATACTTTTAAAATAAAAAGACAAGGGAAAAATGTTACACAGGCGAAAGAAACACTCTTGCACCTCATGAGGTTTGACATAAGAAAGCGACACGGTCGGATCTGGTGCTAGAAAGATCCTGCTGGCACTCATGTGGGAGATGGATGAGAAAGAGAAAGGATGGCGTAGTGGGCAGAGGCAGCCATCAAGAGCAGAGCCTGAAGCCTGGGGATGGGGGAGAGGTGGTGGTTTTGTTACCAGAAAGGGGTCCCGATCAAGACCCCCAGAGAGGGTTCTTGAATCTCGTGCAAGAAAGAATTTGAGGCAAGTCCATAAAGTGAAAGCAAGTTTATTAAGAAAGTAAAGGAATAAAAGACTGGCTACTCCATAGGCAGAGCAGCAGCAAGGACTGCTGGACTGAGTCTCCTTATAGTTATTTCCTGAATATATGATAAACAAGGGGTGGATTATTTATGAGTTTTCCAGGGAAGGAGTGGAGATTTCCTGGAGCTGAGGGTGCCTCCCCTTTTTAGGCCAGTAGGGGAACTTCCTGAAGTTGCCATGCCATCTGTGAACTGTCATGGTACTGGTGGGCGTGTCTCTTAGCCTGCTAATGCATTATAATTAGTATATAATGAGCAGTGAGGACCACCAGAGGTCACTTGAATCGCTATCTTGGTTTCGGTGGGTTTTGGCAGCTTCTTTACCGCAACCTGTTTTATCAGCAGGGTCTTTGCGACTTGTATCTTGTGCCAACCTCCTATTGTCATCCTGTGACTAAGAATGCCTTAACCTACTGGGAATGTAGCCCAGTAGGGCTCAGCCTCATTTTACCCAGCCCCTATTCAAGACGGAGTCACTCTGGTTCAAACCCCTCTGACAGTTTGGTGAGAAATCTGGGCAAGACAGGGTCAGATTTGGTGATGTCTTGGATGTGAGGTGGGAGAGCCAAAAGGCATTCCTGACTGTTTGTCTGGAGTATGGTGGTAACCAAGAAGGGGGAAGCTGGCAGTGATGGTGGGTGTGGACCAAAATTTCAATTCAGGAGGCAGGCAGAGATGTGAGTTTGGAGATCAGAATGGAGAGACAGCAGTGACAGGAAGCTCTAAGGCAGGAAGGGAAGGCCATCAGCATCAATCATCTCCACGGTTCTCTCCAGTTAAACCCTTCTCAGGCACCACCCCATCCAGGAAACCACTCCCCAAGAGGAAGAACACGTGGAACTTCCTGAAATGCGCCTACATGGTGATGACCTACCTCTTCGTATCCTACAACAAAGGGGACTGGGTAAGAAGAAGGCAGCACGGAGGGGAGGAGTGTGAGGAGAGGAAGGAAAGAGGAGGGAAGTGGGGGCACAGAGGAAGCGAAGGAGGGTGCCTCAGAGGTGCCAAGCAGGAAGTGGTGGGAGAGCCCTTCTGTAAAACACTCTCTTCTTCCCACTCTCCCACCCGCCTCCATCTCTCATTTCATTCTTCCTTCCTCTCTCCTTCTTCCCTCTTTTCTCCCTCCCTCCCTCCCCTTCCTCCTTCCCTTTCCTCTTCCTTTTTTCTTCCCTCCCTTACTTCCTCCTTCTCTCTCCTCCCTCCCTATTCTTTCCTCCTCCCTTCATCCCTCCCTTTCTCCCTTCCTTCCTTTCTTCCTCTCTCCGTCTGCTTCCTCCCTCCCTTCTTCCTTCCCATCCTTCTTCCCTCTCTGCCCTTCTTTCCTTCCTCCCTCCCTCCCTCTTCTTCCTCCCCGTTCCTCCCTCCCTCCCCCCTTCCTTTTCTTCCTCCCCCTTTTCTTCCTCTCCCTCTTCTTCCTCTCCCTCTTCCTCCCTCCCTCCTCCTCCCTTCCTTTTCTTCCCCCCCTCCCTGTTCTTTCCTTCCTCCTTCCCTCCTTCTCTCTCCTTCCTTCTCTTTCCTTCTTCCCTCCCTCCCACCTCTAGACTGGGATAAAACTTCTCCCTTCTGCACTAACACAGCCCCAGGGGCTCCTTTGAAATACTGTCACTCATTCTGCCTCTCTCTCTGCCGCTGTCTCTTGTTCTTTCTAAGGGACGTTCATAAGGACCAAGCCTGTTGCTGGTTGCTGGGGACTCTGATGGTTGAGCTACCTTCAAGAAGGTCCTAATTCTGTAAGGGAGGCAGACATCCACAGAGAGAACCAGATCACCGAGTGGTAGCACTTCATGAGCAGGTGCTAGTGCAGGAGGCAGTGGCGCTTATCTCAGCCTAGGGGAAGTGTGGGCTCATGGAAGCCTTTCTGCAGGAGGTGACACCTCTGCTGTGGGTTAAGGACAGAATGGAATTAGCCAATTGAGGAGGGGAAGCAGGGGAAGCATTCCAGAGAAACACCATGTGCGAGACTCAGAGAGGTGAAAATAAGGCAGGGTGCAAGAAACTACAAGCCAGGCCGGGCACGGTGGCTCACGCTTGTCATCGCAGCACTGTGGGAGGCTGAGGCGGCTGGATCACGAGGTCAGGAGTTCAAGACCAGCCTGGTCAACATGGTGAAACCCCGTCTCTACTAAAAATACAAAAAATAGCCGGGCATGGTGGCGCATGCCTGTAATCCCAGCTGCTCGGGAGGCTGAGGCAGGAGAATCACTTGAACCTGGGAAGCAGAGGTTGCAGTGAGCCAAGATCACACCAGCCTGGGTGACAGAGTGAGACTCTGTCTCAAAAAATTAAAGTAAATAGAAAAAAAAAGAAGGAAAGGAAGGAAAGGAGGGAGGGAGGGAGGGAGGCAAGACGGAAGGGAAGGAGGGATGGAAGGAAGGACAAGTCATCCTTCATTCATTGATTCAGTCAGTCTTCAAATATTCACGTGTGTAGAGGACCCATCCTAGATGCTGGGGACTCAGAGAAGAACGGAACCCATAAGGTCCTTGAGTCCCCAGGGCTCCCATGTTTGGGATAGCAGGAGGACTGCAGAGAAACAAGCAGCCAGCTCCAAAAAACATGAACTAAATCAGGGTGATATCACAGAGTGAGCAGCCATGGCCACGGGCAGCCTTCCCCGGGCAGGTAACGTCTGGACATAAGAGATGAGACAGTGGAAGGATCTTGCCTTCAGAGCAGCTTGGGGGCAACCACTGCAAGCAAAGCAGGCATGCACAGCAGACCCTGAGGCAGGAACACACTGAGTACCTTCGAGGAACCAAAGGAACATCTATGTGACCTGAGAGGGGCAGGGGGGTCCAGGTCATGTAAGGTTCTCATAGACCACGAGAAGGAAGCTTGTGTTCTAAGCTAGTGGACAGCCGCCAGCAAGATCCCTTCTGAGTTATCAAAGGATCCTTCTCAATGCTGCCTGTGGAGAGTGGATCGGAATCAGGGCGAGAGTGGGAGCAGACAGACTGAGAGGAGGAGACACACTGAGAGGAGGCCCGACCAGCCAGCGCAGGGGACCTGGCGGTGCTCATGGAGATGAGAGCCGTGCAGCAGTTCTAAAGGAACTGCTTATGCGCTGGGTGTGAGGAATAAGGAAAATGGAGAGACCAGGGAGATGAGCCTGAGACAGTGACTTCAGTTATGCTAGTGGTTCTGAAACGGGGGTGACGTTGCCACCCAGGAGACACTCAGCAGTGTCTGGACCACAGGATTGGTTGTGACAGCTGGAGGAGGGAGCTCGACTGGCATCCAGTGGGCAGAGGCCAGGGAGGCCACTCAACCTGCCATACGGCCCAGGACAACACGCCACGACAAAAATAACCCAGGTCAAAACGTCAGGAACCTGAGGCTGAGAAACCCCAGCTTAGGGGATTGTGCTGCTTATGGGGATGAGGAGAACTGGCTGGAAGATGGGGAAGAAGGTGGGAGTGGTGAGAGGCGGGCTGAATAGAGAAGCAAGACCAGAAGATGTTACAACCAGAGGGAAAGAGCAGAGGGGGAGGACGGGAAAGAAGCGAGAGGGGGATGGGGAGAAAGGGAGGTAAGGAAGGAATTCACTCGCCTCACCCCAACTGTTTCTTTCTCTGTTCCCAGTTCACTTTTTCCTCCCAAGTGTTACTGCCACTACTGTAACTTGGAACTGGACATCAGGTATGCTATGGCAGGGAAGTGGGCTTTTCCCACCGCTGGGGTGGGGTTAGGGGAGGTTCATCCCAACTGCCTGGCATTTGAGGTAAGGAACACAGGTGGATTTGGAAGCTGCAATCATAGAAACCCAGAATTCCATGAGAAGTCCCAAGTTCGTCACCCTTACTTGCAAGCCACTGCCTGACAGGGGCAAGGAAACACATTGTAAATGACAGGGATGTGCCGGGCAGGAGGAACTCCTTTATAAATTCACTCTATAATTTTTTCACAAGTCTTAGGACTTGTGGCCCAACACACACGACATAAAATTAACCATTAGTGACATTCAGTACACTCAAAATATTGTGTGGCCATCACCACTAATCTGTTTCCAGAATCTTCTCATCATCCTAAAAGGGAACTCTGTACCAAGACATCGTCTCTTCCCCCTGTTCCTGGCAACCACTAGTCTACTCTCTGTCTCTGAGAACTCACCTACTCTGGTCATTTCATACACATGGAATCATACACTACGTGGCCCTTTGCATCTGGGTTTATTCATTTGGCATAATATTTCCAAGGTTCATCATGGTATACCTTGTATCAGGACTGTATTCGTTTCTGCTGGATAACACTCCACGGCATGGACATAGCACACTTTGTTTATCCATCATCAGGTAAAGTGCACTGGGTTGCTCCCACCTTTTGACTGTTGTGAGTCGTGGTGCTATGAACAAGTTATGTTAGAATATCTGTTTTAAAATCTTTTGGGGTACAAACTAGGAGTGGAATTGCTAGGTCATATGATAATTCTGTGTTTATAACGACCCACTGATGCATCCTGGATGCAGTAGTGAACGGGGCAGACAAGATTCCTGAGCTCACAAGAAAACAATTAGATGATTACAGGTGATACTTAGAGCTAGAGGAAAAGCTGAGGATATGATGAAAAAGAGAACTAAAGAACCTTGCCCTGGATAGTTGGGTGATGAAGGAAAGCCTCTTTAGGAAAGTGACAATGAATCAAAGGCCTGTAGAATGAGGGGTTGTCAGATACACAGAAAACAAGTGAAAGAGCCTCCAGGTGAAGGAACTGGCTTGTACGAAGGCCCTGGGGTGGAAAGTGGCCTAGATGTGCCTGGAGTCAGAAAGAAAAATGGGGGCAGGAGAAGGGGGAGGGAGTGGGAGGGCACTATGGGAGGAGTGTGGGTGACATGCTCAGCAGACCACCTCAGACCTGGAAGATTAGAGCAAGCATTTTAGACCCAACCTTCAGAGCCATGGGAAGCCACGGAAAGGCTGTCAGTGAGAAAGAGACACGTCCCAGTGACATGAAGTGTAGAGGCCAGTTAAGAGGCTACTCAGTTTCCACGAGATGACGGTAGCCTGGTCAAGGCTAGGGTCCAGGGTACGGAGAGAAAGTACGAAAGACAGATGGGAGGTTTCTCTTCCCTCGATAGCTGCAAAGAGGGTCCCCCTGGCCTCTCCCGCATCGCCAGAGAAAGTACTAAGGACAGATGGGAGATTTCTCTTCCCTTGATAGCTACAAAGAGGCTCCTCCCTGGCCTCTCCCACGTCGCCAGAGAAAGTACTAAGGACAGATGGGAGACTTCTCTTCCCTCGGTATCTGCAAAGAGGGTCCCCCCCGGCCTCTCCCCTGTTGCCAGAGAAAGTACTAAGGACAGATGGGAGATTTCTCTTCCCTTGATAGCTACAAAGAGGCTCCTCCCTGGCTTCTCCCACGTCGCCAGAGAAAGTACTAAGGACAGATGGGAGATTTCTCTTCCCTTGATAGCTACAAAGAGGCTCCTCCCTGGCCTCTCCCACGTCGCCAGAGAAAGTACTAAGGACAGATGGGAGACTTCTCTTCCCTCGGTATCTGCAAAGAGGGTCCCCCCCGGCCTCTCCCCTGTTGCCAGAGAAAGTACTAAGGACAGATGGGAGATTTCTCTTCCCTTGATAGCTACAAAGAGGCTCCTCCCTGGCTTCTCCCACGTCGCCAGAGAAAGTACTAAGGACAGATGGGAGATTTCTCTTCCCTTGATAGCTACAAAGAGGCTCCTCCCTGGCCTCTCCCACGTCGCCAGAGAAAGTACTAAGGACAGATGGGAGACTTCTCTTCCCTTGATAGCTACAAAGAGGCTCCTCCCTGGCCTCTCCCACGTCGCCAGAGAAAGTACTAAGGACAGATGGGAGACTTCTCTTCCCTCGGTATCTGCAAAGAGGGTCCCCCCCGGCCTCTCCCCTGTTGCCAGAGAAAGTACTAAGGACAGATGGGAGATTTCTCTTCCCTTGATAGCTACAAAGAGGCTCCTCCCTGGCCTCTCCCACGTCGCCAGAGAAAGTACTAAGGACAGATGGGAGATTTCTCTTCCCTTGATAGCTACAAAGAGGCTCCTCCCTGGCCTCTCCCACGTCGCCTGCCTTTCATCCTCTCCCTGGCATCCCCAGTGCCCTTTTTACATTAAAAAATGTCAACTCGATCATACGATATACCCCCACCCCCTGCTGCAGTCCTGCTTAAATCCACCAGTGGAAACTCACCAACTATGATGAGTGTCTTTCAAACTTTAAAAGAAAGAAAATCCAAAACACTTTTCTACTGAAATCTTACATGGAATCCCAATATATAAAAAATTCTAAGTTGCTTTTCATTACCAGAGGTACTTTTCCTAAGGTTAACTGTGTGACATTTACTTATTATGAAGTGAGGTGATGAGATTTGCAAGCACAGGGTACAGAAGGCCTCTGCTGTCTTACGTTACTCTCTTTTACCCCGTATCTTGCAGTGTTTCCTTTTAATTGTTCATACGGAGAAAAATCTGAGCCCACAGAGATAAGTCACTGCAAATGCCTAATAGTTTGCCTTGTGAAGTGTACATGCCCTTCAGGTAATACAATTTTTTCCCCAAGGTCTGTATGTAAAACATGCAACAGGTTGGTGTGGCTCTCCAGTGAATAAAAATTTCAGTCCATGTGCTATATTTTGGGTACACACCTATTTTAAAAAATAGTTTAATTTTTGAAATGAAAATCAAAGCAAACCTTTGTGGAATTCCTAAAAGATCCCAAGTTTTCAGGGAACCTGGCAGGAAGCCTCTGCCCCATTGATCAAGTTCAGGTCTCTGGCATGGTACCCAAGGGTTCTCAGGCTCCAAGCTCCTCCTGCTTCTCTAAACTTTTCTCCACTTCTCTTGATCCCCCCACCCACATTCCATCCCCTGTCCATATTAAACCTTTTTTTTTGAGACAGGGTCTCGCTCTGTCGCCAGGCTGGAGCGCAGTGGCGCAATCTTGGCTCACTGCAACCTCCGCCTCCCGGGTTCAAGCAATTCTCCTGCCTCAGCCTCCCAAGTAGCTGGGACTACAGGCGAGTGCCACCACGCCCAGCTAAGTTTTGTACTTTTAGTAGAGACGGGGTTTCACCATGTTGGCCAGGATGGTCTCGATCTCTTGACCTTGTGATCCGCCCGCCTCGGCCTCCCAAAGTGCTGGGATTACAGGCGTGAGCGGTGGCTCCCAGTCTTTTTTTTTTGAGATGGAGGCTCACTCTGTCACCCAGGCTGGAGAACAGTGGCCCAATCTCAGCTCACTGCAACCTCTGCCTCCCAGGTTCAAACGATTCTCCTGCCTCAGACTCCCAAGTAGCTGGGATTACAGGCATGCACCACCACACCTGGCTAATTTTTGTATTTTTAGTAGAGATGAAGTTTCACCATGTTGTCCAGGCTGGTCTCGAACTCCTGACCTCAGGTGACCCACCCACCTCGGCCTCCCAAAGTGCTGGGATTACAGGCATGAGCCACCACGCCCCCCCATATTAAATCATTTCTGATTCCCCCCAAAACATCACATTTTTTTTCCCGCTCCATTATGCCATTGCACACATTGATTCCTTGATCTCTGTCTACCTAGAAAAGTCCTCCTCAGTCCTCAAGATTCACCTAAGCAATGCTTTGGTTCAGGAACCAACAGCAATCCTTCAGATTCCACTGGGGAGGATGCTGAAGGAAATGAATGGTGTTGAACGGTTTCTCAGGCTCTCTTCAACCATACATTAAAGCACCGGTCAAACCAGATAGTTATTTTCATATAAAGGTGTGCTTTCAACCCATTAGGCAAGAGGTTGGCAAACTTTCTCTGTGAAGGGCCAAATATTACGTGTTGGCTTTTCAGGTCATATGGTCTGTTGCAACTACTCTAGTCAAAGCAATCGTAGAGAATACACTGATGGCTGTGACTGTACCCAACAACTGATGAAAGGATAAACAAAACGTAGTGCATTCATACAATGGATTATTATTCAGCCCCCAAAAGAGGAATGGGGTCCTGGCACGTGCAACAACACGGCTGAACCTTGAAAACACTGTGCTGAGTGAAAGAAGCAGACACAAAAGATCACACAGTAGATGATGCCATGTATATGAAACAGACAGATCTGGCAAATTCAAAGAGACAGAAGGCCAATTACTAGTTGTCAGGGGCTGAGGGGAGGAAGGAACAAGGGGAGTGACTGCTTTTAATGGATTTCTTTTTTGGGTTGATGAAAATGTTCCACTCTTAGAAGTGACAATTGCACAACATGGCGAATGTAATGAAGGCCACTAAATTGTGCCCTTTCAAAATGGTTAAAATGGTGAATTTTATGTTATGCATTATGTTTGCATTTTACCTCAATTACAAAAAGAAACTTTATTAAAAGGGATGCAGGCTGCAGTTGGCCCTGCGGAACACAGTTTGAGGGCCCCTGCTCACATAGACTGTGAGCCCCTGTGGGAGCAGGAAGTACCCCTGATCCATCCCTGGAACTCCAGCACCCAGAAGCAAACCTTAAGGTTCTCTTCCTGCAACTCTGAGTGACTCCAGCACACCAGGCTAGGGGGTGCAGCCCAGCCAGGCCTGGGCAGTCCCTGCTCCTGCGGGGCGCGCCCTCTAGTGGGAGGTAGGGGTGCAACACAAGCTCAGGCCCGGCGCCGGGACAGTGAGGAACTGGAGGGGGCGCTGCTTCCCACTGGCTGGTTTCTAGAAGAGCCCTGCTCTGAGGAGGAGACACTTGCCCTGGTGATGGGGCAGAGCTAGGGTCCATAAGATCTGAGGGAAGCGTGTTCCAGCTGCTGGAACAGCCCGGTGGGAATAGGGACAAACTTGGTGGAACCTAGTGAGTGGGGAGAATGGGCTAAGCTGGAGGGAGGAGGTGGGCTTGAGGCAGGTCACAAAGAGCCCTGTAGAGGTGGATGGAGAGGGCACCAGGCAAGGAGTATGAGAATGCATGAAGACGAAAATCAATGCACAAATACATTTCTCTCTCCTTTCTTAGGGATGATCCCTGCTGTTCTTTCTAGTGAGCCTGCTCCATCTCAGCTTAGCCTTCACAAGGCCTCCATCTCCCAGGCATTCTAACCTCTGAAGAAAGCTCTCTGTCCCCTGGACTGCCTGTGTGGAGGGTAATGAACTGGGTCCTTTAAGGAATGGCACCTGGGTGCCCAGAGGCATGGCCAGAAGGTGTCTGTGGGGGCCATGCCTTAGGGGGATGCACCCAGGGCGGCTGAGAGAGCAACTGCAGGAGTTTCCCCTAAAATCTCTCCTCCAGATCGTTCTCGAACTTTCCCCACTACTTCCATAATAAAATGTATACTTGTTGAAATGGCTGAAAAGGCTGGGTTATTCCATTCGCCCAACA